ATTTTTAGACTCCAAAGTCTTTTTTCCACCTTGGGCAACATGGGGAAACCCTGTCTCTATCAAAATATATAAAAAATTAGCCGGGCCTGGTAGTGTGCCTGTAGTCCTAGCTACTTGGGAGGATCTTTTGAGCCCACGTGGTCGGGGCTGCAGTGAGCAGATATCACACCCCTGCATTTTAGCCTGGGTGACAGAGCGAGACTCCATATTTAAAAAAAAAAAAAAAAAGGTCTTTTTTTCCTAAAGTCTTAAACAGTATTGACTGCACACAGAGTGTTACTTTGGAATGTGGTAATTTTTCTTTTTTCCTCACTCTAGCCACCTGGCTTTGAAATTTGTGCAGACTACTCTTCGAGCTACTTTATTTGAAAAATATTAATTAAAAATTTCTATTCTTTAGATGTATTTTTATCTTTGTATCAAATTTAAGTGTTTTGGGACATAAGAATTGCACAGCCTAACATAAGTAACCATTAGCCACACTGTTTAAATTTAGTTAATGGAAATAAAATAAAATTAAACATTTATTTGTCTAGTCACTAGCCGCATTTCAAGGGATCAGTAGTGGCTACTATATTAGATAGTGCTGATAGAGAACGTTTCCATCATCACAGACACTTCTATTGGATACAATGCGCTAGAATAGGAGTTCACAAAGGACCTCCTGGGGGTCCAATCTGGTCCACCACTTGTTGTGTTAATATGAAGTTTTACTGGAATACAGCCATGACCATTTGTCTGCATATTGTCCATGGCTGCTTTCACACTGTAACAGCAGAATTGAGTGGTTGGAACAGAAACCTTATATCCCTCAGAGAGAGTAAAATATTTTTCTTTTATTTCTTTACAAAAAATGTTGTGTTCCCTGCTTTAGAGTATATATGCTCATAAAGTTGTTTGAATAACATATGCATAGCACATGTTAGTAATATAGCATGTTACGTAAGGCAGGTTATCATAGTTCAAAGATGAGTCATACCAGAGCAGTCAAAAATAGAATCTAAGACCAAAGTGCTGGATAATTAGACAGGAGCAGTCATTCCCTTGTAGGGACAACTAGAAGGTAAGTCCTCTGGTAGATCAGTTTCTTTCCAAAATGGAGAGAACTAAAGAAGAGTCCCAGGTAAGACTGATCAGTCTACATCGAAGGTGCTAATCCACTTAAGGTGGGCTGGGTAACTGGAAGGATTAGTGCACAGTTGCTATGAGATGCATCTGTGCCAGTGTGGCTCATTGTCACACCTGGGCCCAGAGTCTCATTGCAAGTTAAGGGACCGAATTTGAAAAAGATGCTAGGACAGTTAGAAGATTAACAGACTGAGGTAGGTAACAGAAATAAATGTAATAGGTTAGACCTAAAAACCTTTCAATTTACACTTAAAATAGGAATTTATGCAAAAGTGTTCGATTCATTAATATAGTATCAAGTTTCTAAATATTTGATTGATTGGATCATTTTAGTATTCTTATCGCCTTCTTTTACCTTGTGGAGTATCCAAGAAATGTAGTCTCTTAGGTGACATGTGAAATACTTAAGTCCATTTTGTTTACCATTTCACATACAATTTTAATATTATTTTAAACCATGGAACTGTTCCATTTTGGTAGAATATGTGTGTATTTTGTGTGTGGCTTATAGTTTTTAAAACAGAAGCCAAATTGTCATGATGCATAGGTTGTACCACCATGGGGATTTGTCTCTGAGGATACTGTTAAACTTTTATTTTTTTAAACTTAAGTATTTTTAGTTATTAGATTTGAAAATACATTGTAGGGCAGTGTACTAACAGCCTTTGACATTGGCCTAATAGAACTGTCTTTGTTATCTTCCTAGGTTGAAGCGAGCAGTTTCTTATTCAAAGTGTCCTTGCTTCTCTTAGGCCAGGGCTTTTATAAGGGCTTAGTGAGTACCTTATAAAGGCTGACCCTTACTGGAGCAGATTATAGTGTAGCATGAAGAGCTAAATTTAGAGGGAAGTGGGGCCTCTGCTCCAAATAGTAACAGCTAAAGGATAGACACTCTTGGAGAGCAGAATATCTTTATTTAGTCTGTCACCACCAGTGGGTGAGTTTTTGTTTGTTTGTGTTAATTTTGGGAAATACATAATCTTTATTTTCTTTGTTTTCAGAAATTTTATGAATAAGCATCAGAAGCCAGTGCTAACAGGCCAGCGGTTCAAAACTCGGAAAAGGGGTAGGTTGTGTGTGTGTGTGTGTGTGTGTTTATTTGACTGTTATTTTGAATTGTTTTATTTTAGATGAAAAAGAGAAATTCGAACCCACAGTCTTCAGGGATACACTTGTCCAGGGGCTTAATGAGGCTGGTGATGACCTTGAAGCTGTAGCCAAATTTCTGGACTCTACAGGCTCAAGATTAGATTATCGTCGCTATGCAGACACACTCTTCGATATCCTGGTGGCTGGCAGTATGCTTGGTAAACCATGCATTATCGCTTCTTGTAGTATATATCCTAATTACAATTACCTTTCTCTTTTTAGCCCCTGGAGGAACGCGCATAGATGATGGTGACAAGACCAAGATGACCAACCACTGTGTGTTTTCAGCAAATGAAGATCATGAAACCATCCGAAACTATGCTCAGGTAGAGCCTGTTTGAGAGACTGAAGCATTTGAGACCTAATATTTAATGGTTGTTTTTTTTTTAGGTCTTCAATAAACTCATCAGGAGATATAAGTATTTGGAGAAGGCATTTGAAGATGAAATGAAAAAGGTAAAAATTCAAATATAATGCCTATCTGTTTTTTTCTTTTTTTTTTTTTTTTTTTGACCCACAGCTTCTCCTCTTCCTTAAAGCCTTTTCCGAAACAGAGCAGACAAAGTTGGCGATGCTGTCGGGGATTCTGCTGGGCAATGGCACCCTGCCCGCCACCATCCTCACCAGTCTCTTCACCGACAGCTTAGTCAAAGAAGGTAACGAGGCTCCTGTTTTCTCGCCTGTCAGAAAGGAATGAAATTCTCTTTTGTTTTTCAACAGGCATTGCGGCCTCATTTGCTGTCAAGCTTTTCAAAGCATGGATGGCAGAAAAAGATGCCAACTCTGTTACCTCGTCTTTGAGAAAAGCCAACTTAGACAAGAGGCTGCTTGTAAGTGTTTTCTGGTTAAAGAGTTGTATGTATGTTTTATAGCAGTCTTTTTTCCCTTTTTCAGGAACTCTTTCCAGTTAACAGACAGAGTGTGGATCATTTTGCTAAATACTTCACTGACGCAGGTCTTAAGGAGCTTTCCGACTTCCTCCGAGTCCAGCAGTCCCTGGGCACCAGGAAGGAACTGCAGAAGGAGCTCCAGGAGCGTCTTTCTCAGGAATGCCCGATCAAGGAGGTGGGAGACCACGGGCAGACATCACCTCAATATTACTTTCTGACCCCATTTCCATGTAATGTAGGTGGTGCTTTATGTCAAAGAAGAAATGAAGAGGAATGATCTTCCAGAAACAGCAGTGATTGGTCTTCTGTGGACATGTATAATGAACGCTGTTGAGTGGAACAAGAAGGAAGAACTTGTTGCAGAGCAGGCTCTGAAGCACCTGAAGGTAACAGCCCTTAGCAAGGAACTGACCCAGCCGTGACGGCTTTTACTCTCCACTTCTGTTCTAGCAATATGCTCCCCTGCTGGCCGTGTTCAGCTCCCAAGGCCAGTCAGAGCTGATCCTCCTCCAGAAGGTTCAGGAATACTGCTACGACAACATCCATTTCATGAAAGCCTTTCAGAAGATTGTGGTTCTCTTTTATAAAGGTATCCATCCACGTGCCACTGCTGTGCTTCTGGTAACTTTGAAATCTTTGATTTAAAATTGCAGCTGATGTTCTGAGCGAAGAAGCAATACTGAAATGGTATAAGGAAGCACATGTTGCTAAAGGCAAAAGTGTTTTTCTTGACCAGATGAAGAAATTTGTTGAGTGGTTACAAAATGCAGAAGAAGGTATGATTCTGTTTACAAACATTGATGACCTTAGGAAATATCTCACTTCTTTCTTCTCTCCTAGAATCCGAATCGGAAGGTGAGGAAAATTAAATGGCTCAACAAGCACAATACCTAGGTTACCACACACCACTTTTTGATTGGGAATGCTGAACCATTTGAGAAGAGAAACTTGGCTTCTGTTTTCGCAAAGGAAAAAAAAAATAGGATAGGCTTCCCTTGTGCAGAGGGAGAAATGGTTTTGTTTTTGTTTTGTTTTTAAATGGAGCCCTGAGGCATCAGCTATTATACTTGGGACTCTACCTCTCACTCACTATATGCTAACTTAAAGCCATTCAACAAGGAGTCAAGTAGATCTGAAATTAAATACTCAACAGACTCCTCCTTTTTTAGCTGTATTTTTCAGGTACTGTGTGGTGACCGCCCCACTGGTGTCTATTACAGGCCACTTTGGTAGTTGTGTATCTGCTCATGTATGTGATTTGACAAACCAGTTTTTTAAAATAAATGGCTTTTTAAAAATCTGGGCTTATATTGTCAGAGCTTTTATTTCT